GATGGGGAGAACCAGAGGGGGTGCGCTTCGAAGGAAAGCGGGCTGCGTGGGGGCACCGTCGATTGCACAGGACGCGGTCCCGGCTCGCGTAGCCCCGCAGGCGGCGCCAGAGCGCAAGCCCGCCTCGTGACTCCGGTCCACAGTCCGGCCGGGCGGAGCTAGGGGCGGGCCCCTGCGTCTCTGGGCGCTGGAGCGCGGCGACTATCACGCCGCGTGGCGGACGGACGGACTGACGGACGCGCAGCCTTACCCGAAAGGCCATGGCGGAGCACGCCCCTCGCCGCTGCTGCCTGGGCTGGGACTTCAGCACGCAGCAGGTACAGTCGCCTGGCCGCAGGGCCACGGGGCCGCCTCCTCCGCTTCGGTGGGGGTAGGGGGCGGGCTGTCACCCGGACGCGGGAAAACATGGGCCCGGCCGCGGGCGCGCCTACCTCTCGGGCTTCCCGGGGCCCCCGCGCCCCTGCCCTGCGCGCGGCCGTGGGGCGCCGGTGCCCTCGCCCGGAGATGCCCTGCCAATGCCACCCGCTCGCAAGATGCGGCCTCGACCCCGCCTGGACCCAGCTACCCCAGGAAACTGCAGGCGCTCCTCGGCAGGACCCCCGGTGCCCAGAGGGGCCGGAGGACTCGGCGGGTTCCTGCGCTGTTCTGGGCACCCAGTGACGGGGATCCGAAGGAAGTCAGCTACTGTAAGGCAGGGGAACAGACAGGCGGGTAGCCCTGCGCACATGCACAACCAGTGACCTGGAAGCAGATTATAGCCCAAAACCTTTTTTTAAAAATTGAAATGGCCCAGGCCTGGTGGCTCTTGCCGGTAATCCCAGCACTTTGGGAGGCCGAGGCGAGTGGATCGCTTGAGCCCAGGAGTTCGAGACCAGCCTGGGCAATATGGAGAAACCCCGGTCTCTACCAGAAAATACAAAAATTAGCCGGGCATGGTGGAGCACACCTGTAGTCCCAGTTTTTCTGGAGGCTGAAGCGGATCGCTTGAGCCCAGGAGGTGGAGATTGCAGTGAGCTAAGATGGCGTCACCGGTCTCCAGCCTGGGCGACAGAACGGGACCCTGTCTCAAAAAAAAAAAAAGAAAAAAGTGAAATGCATAGTGTACAAGTGGACTTTACCCTGTGACCGCCCTTCGTTGACACCAGCTTGCCTGGTCTGTGCACCCAGGACTGCTGGCCAGAGGAGCAGTGTGCTGCTGCCAACGCCCTGCAGACAGGCAAGCAAATCAAAATTTGCCTTCAAAGAGGGTTCTACACTTCCTTTTTTAAAATGCCTTTCAGGTAAAGGTTGTTGCTGTTGATGCAGAGTTGAATGTCTTCTATGAGGAAAGTGTGCATTTTGACAGAGATCTTCCAGAATTTGGGTATGTACTTGATGTGCATGTGTGTGTGATGGGCTCTGGTCTACATTCTCTGTTGTTCTTGCAGGACTCAGGGTGGTGTTCATGTGCACAAGGATGGGCTGACGGTCACTTCTCCAGTACTAATGTGGGTCCAGGTAAGCGCAGGGATTCCTATTCTCCTTCTATCACAGTCATGGTGGGTTCTGTTTTTCTTCTTAGGCACTGGATATCATCTTGGAGAAGATGAAGGCTTCGGGCTTCGACTTCTCTCAAGTCCTAGCCTTGTCCGGGGCGGGCCAGGTTCGTTTGCAGCAGACTCTGTCTGCCATGTGTCATGTGACCATGTGCTTGGGTTTCCCAACAGCAACACGGAAGTATATACTGGAAGGCTGGAGCCCAGCAGGCACTGACAAGCTTATCACCAGACCTCCGGCTACACCAGCAGCTGCAGGTAACTGTGGCTACGTTGTGTGAGTGTGAGAAGCTTAAGCCTGTGCCTTTGCCCTCCTTCCCAGGACTGTTTCTCCATCAGCGACTGCCCGGTGTGGATGGACTCCAGCACCACAGCCCAGTGCCGCCAGCTGGAGGCTGCTGTGGGTGGTGCTCAGGCTCTCAGCTGCCTCACGGGGTCCCGTGCCTATGAGGTAGGCTGAGGATGCGGGGGGTGCAGGGGGTGTGGGTTCCTAAGAATTTATATTCCTTTTCCAGCGTTTTACAGGGAACCAAATTGCAAAAATTTACCAGCAGAACCCCGAGGCCTACTCACATACGGAGGTTGGTTAAATGTTCCTGTTTGATTGAAAGTCGAGGCACCTCTCACTGTTTCTTTCCTTTACAGAGAATTTCTTTGGTCAGTAGCTTTGCTGCTTCCCTGTTCCTTGGCTCTTACTCCCCTATTGACTACAGTGATGGTGAGCCTCGGGGTATGGGGTGGGTGCCTGGGATTGTCTGTTGTTTGTTTCCTTCCTTCCTCAGGTTCTGGAATGAATTTGTTGCAGATACAGGATAAAGTCTGGTCCCAGGCTTGCCTTGGTGCCTGTGCACCTCATTTAGAGGAGAAGCTTAGCCCACCAGTACCATCATGCTCAGTTGTGGTAGGTCTCCTTTCTGGTGATGTGGCTCATTTCAGAGCACCTTTGCTTTGTCCCCGTCCCTCAGGGAGCCATTTCTTCCTACTACGTCCAGCGCTACGGATTTCCTCCAGGATGCAAAGTGGTGGCCTTCACTGGGGACAACCCAGGTGAGTATCTCGGGGAGTTTCACTCTCCAGTGCAGCTAACCAGAAGCTCCCCTCCCATTCTCAGCGTCGCTGGCAGGCATGAGACTGGAGGAAGGTGACATTGCGGTAAGGCGACTTCCCACACCCATAGGCTCTTTCAAGGTGCCCACCTCTGCCTATCTCTCCTCAGGTCAGCCTGGGCACCAGTGACACCCTGTTTCTCTGGCTCCAAGAGCCCATGCCTGCCCTGGAAGGCCACATCTTCTGCAACCCGGTTGACTCCCAGCACTACATGGCACTCCTGTGGTGAGCTTGGGTGTTGGTTGGCACCATTCCCTTCCCTCCCTCAGAGCTATGCCCTCTTCTGCAGCTTTAAAAATGGCTCCCTCATGAGAGAGAAGATCCGCAACGAGTCTGTATCCCGTTCCTGGAGCGATTTCTCTAAGGCACTGCAGTCCACAGAGATGGGCAACGGTGGAAACCTGGGTAGGCCAGTTGGTGGTGCCCAGGCCTGTGAATGACGGCTGATCTCTTCCTGGTTTTATTTCAGGTTTTTATTTTGATGTAATGGAGATCACCCCTGAAATTATTGGACGTCATAGGTTTAACACAGAAAACCACAAGGTACATGTGCTGTTGGTGTTGGAGTTACATTGCTTACTCTGTGCCCACCTTTTCCTGGAGACAGGTTGCAGCATTCCCTGGGGATGTGGAGGTTCGAGCACTAATTGAAGGACAATTCATGGCCAAGAGGATTCACGCAGAAGGCCTGGGCTATCGAGTCAGTAAGTGAGCCACTGGCAGCATGTGTCCCGGGTAGCTATTTTACTTTTTTCTTTTCCCTTGCAGTGTCCAAGACAAAGATTTTGGCCACAGGAGGAGCATCTCACAATAGAGAAATCTTACAGGTAAGCGTTAGTAGTGGGCCTTACACCATGGCTCACCACAGTAGAACCTCTGTGTCCTTTTCAGGTGCTTGCAGATGTGTTTGATGCCCCGGTGTATGTTATAGACACTGCCAACTCGGCCTGTGTGGGTTCTGCATACCGAGCTTTTCATGGTAGGTTGATGGAGGGAGACAGCTATCTCTGGTGCACTAATGTGAAGTGACCTTTCCCTTCTAGGTCTTGCAGGTGGAACAGATGTGCCCTTTTCAGAGGTTGTGAAGTTAGCTCCAAATCCCAGACTAGCTGCTACCCCAAGCCCGGGAGCTTCTCAGGTGAGAGACCATCGGAATTTGTTTGTAGCATTCTGTATTCCTGTGTCTGTCTTAATTACTGTAGCGCCGCTGGGTTGGAGTCTCCACGACCGAGCTGGTCTCGGCAAGTGGTGCCCAACACGGGGGCTCGAACCTGGGTCGAATAGTCGCCAGAGCGATGGTTAGAAAATGTGGAACTACACTGGAGGACACCCGAGTACTGTTAAAGCAATCCTCATGGTGAGTAAGAAGGGGAGCTCAGAAGCATCAGGATTTAAACAATTTATTAATCAACATGGACCAGGTTTTCCTTTTGTAATGGGACTGTTAAAGAATGTTGCTGTCTCCAGTCAGATGATGCCAGCGGTATGGCAGGATCACTTCTAGGTAGGTCTAATTTACATTTAAAAGGAGTACAAGTACAAACAGGAGTCATTGATTCAGATTACAGTGGGGAAATTCAAATTGTTATATCTACTTCTGTTCCCTGGAAAGCAGAGCCAGGAGAGTGTATAGCACAACTCCTGATTGTGCCATATGTGGAAATGGGGAGAAGTGAAACTAAACAGACAGGAGGATCTGGAAGTACAAATAAGCAAGGGAGAGCAGCTTACTGGGTAAATCAAATTACTGATAAACATCCTACCTGTGAAATAACTATTCAGGGAAAGAAATTCAAAGGGTTGGGAGATACAGGAGCGGACGTTTCAATCATTTCTCTACAGCACTGGCCGTCTGTGTGGCCAATTCAATCCGCTCAATTTAACATAGTTGGAGTTGGTAAAGCCCCTGAAGTATATCAAAGTATTTATATTTTGCATTGTGAAGGACCCCATGAACAATCTGGGACTATTCAGCCAATTGTAACTTCTGTACCTATAAATTTATGGGGGAGAGATTTATTACAGCAATGGGGAGCACAAGTTCCCCATTACATAGAACAATTATATAGCCCTCAAAGTCAGCATGTGATACAAGAGATGGGGTATGTGCCTGGCATGGGATTAGAAAAAAATTTACAAGGGTTAAAAAAACCAGTTCAAGCGGAAGGAAAAAATTCTTGTCAGGGTTTAGGGTATCATTTTTGATGGCGGCCATTGTTAAGCCTCCGGAACCTATACCTTTAAAATGGTTAACAAGTAAGCCAATTTGGATAGAACAATGGTTGCTGAGTAAAGAAGAACTGGAGGCTTTAGAGGTCTTAGTTACTGAACAATTAGAAAAAGGACATATAGCTCTAACGTTTCCCCCCTGGAATTCTCCACTCTTTGTTATTATTATTATTATTTTTCTTAAGATGGAGTCTCGCTCTGCTGCCCAGGCTGGAGTGCAGTGGTGCGATCTTGGCTCACTGCAAGCTCCGCCTCCTGGGTTCATGCCATTCTCCTGCCTCAGCCTCCCGAGTAGCTGGGACTATAGGCGCCCACCACCACGCCCGGCTAATTTTTTGTATTTTTAGTGGAGACGGGGTTTCACTGCATTAGCCAGGATGGTCTCGATCTCCTGACCTTGTGATCCACCCACCTTGGCCTCCCAAAGTGCTGGGATTACAGGTGTGAGCCACCATGCCCAGCCCTCCAGTCTTTGTTAAGAAAAAATGTGATAAATGGAGAATGTTGACAGATCTTAGAGCCATTAATTCGGTTAGACAACCTATGGGAGCATTGCAGCCTGGACTGCCTTCTGCTGCTATGATTCCAAAAAATTGGCCTTTAATAGTCATAGATTTAAAAGACTGTTTCTTTATTATCCCCTTAGCTGAGCAAGACTGTGAATGGTTTGCATTTACAATTCCTGTGGTAAACAACCTGCAGCCTGCTTAGCGTTTTCATTGGAAAGTGTTGCCACAAGGCATGTTAAACAGTCCAATGATTTGTCAGACTTATGTAGGACAAGCAATTGAACCTACTCGTAAAAAATTTTCACAGTGTTACATTATTCATTATATGGATGATATACTTTGTGCTGCCCCCACTCAGGAAATATTACTCCAATGTTATAATCACTTGCAAAACTCGATTTCTCATGCTGATTTAATTATAGCTCCTGACAAAATTCAGACTACTACTCCTTACTCCTACTTGGGGACCTTAGTAAATGACACTACCATTGTGCCACAGAAAGTAACCATACATAGGGATCAATTGAAAACATTGAATGACTTTCAAAAATTACTGGAAAACATTAATTGGATATGACCTGCTCTAGGCATTCCTACCTCTGCCATGAGTAATCTCTTTTCTATCCTTAGAGGAGATCCCAGTCTCACAAACCCTTGGCAATTAACAAAGGAGGCTGAGGCAGAGTTACAGCTGATTGAAAAGCAAGTGCATAAAGCTCAAATAAATAGAATAGATCCAGAAAAGATCCAGAAAAGATTGATTTTTCCAACTCAGCATTCACCTACTGGTGTTGTTGTTCAAGAGCAAGATCTTGTAGAATGGCTTTTTCTTCCACATACTAATCCATGGACTCTAACTCCTTATTTGGATCAAATTGCTACTCTGATAGGAAATGGGAGAACTCAAATTGTTAAATTACAAGGATATGATCCTGGAAAAATTTTTGTTCCCCTTACAAAGGCACAAATACAAAAAGCCTTTATAAATAGTCTTAATTGCAAACCCATTTAGCTGATTTCATAGGTGTTCTTGATAATCACTTTCCAAAGACAAAATTATTTCAATTTTTGAAATTAACTAATTGGATTCTCCCTAGAATAACTAAATTTAAACGAATTGAAGGTGCGGAAAATGTTTTTACAGATGGGTCTAGTAATGGTGAAGCTTCTAACTCTGGATCAAAAAGTAAAGTTTTCCAGACGCCCTATACTTCAGCTCAAAAAGCAGAGCTTGTAGTTGTAATTGAGGTGCTGACGGTTTTGAGATGCCTGTCAATGTAATTTCTGATTCTTCATACGTGGTTCATTCCACACAATTAATTGAAAATGTTCAGTTACAATTTCATGCAGATAAACAACTGATGACTTTATTTACCCAATTGCAAACAGCAGTTAAGAGTAGAATGCACCCTTTTTACATAACTCGTATTAGAGGTCATACACCTCTTCCAGGACCTTTGACTGCAGGAAATCAAATTGCTGATTGCCTAGTTGCTATGGCATTATCTAATGCTAGACACTTTGATAATTTAACCCATGTTAATGCCTCTGGTCTCAAACGCAGATACAGCATTACCTGGAAAGAAGCTAAAGCTATTATCCAGCAATGCCCAACTTGCCAAATGGTGCATTCCTCGTCTTTTACAGGAGTAGTTAATACTTGAGGATTGGAACCTAATTCTCTTTGGCAAATGGATGTCACACATGTTCCCTCGTTTGGGAGACTAGCTTATGTACATGTATGTGTAAATACATTTTCTCACTTTGTTTGGGCTACATGCTAAACAGGGGAATCTTCTGCCTGTATTAAATGGCATCTTCTGCAATGCTTCACAGTCATGGGCATTCCAGCTTCAGTTAAAACAGACAATGCTCCAGGCTATACTAGCCAAGCTCTAGCTATATTTTTCTCTATATGGAATATTAAACACATTACTGGCATCCCATATAATTCACAAGGACAAGCCATTGTGGAAAGAATGAATCACTCCCTAAAACAACAATTACAAAAGCAGAAGAGGAGGATCAATGATTATAGGAATGGTGATTATAGGACTCTGCACATACAACTAAATCTAGCATTATTAACTTTAAATTTTTTGAGCCTGCCTAAAGGCCGGATGCTACCAGCAGCTGAACAGCATCTACAGAAACCAGCTTCAAAGACAGAAGCAGAACAACTGGT